GTTGCAGTGTAGATGGGGAGGATGGAGAGGTTGAAGGTGTAGGAGAGATGGGTCACCATCAGATGGGACGTCTGTGAAGGAGAGACCTCATCTGGCCCACAGCTTGGAAAGGAGAGACTGACTGTTGAGTTGATGCAAGCTCAGGTGTTGCCAGGCGGGCGCCATGATAGTAGAGAGGTTAGGATACTGTCAAGGGTGTGTGTGGCCAAAGGAGTGGTTCTGTGAATGTATGGGAGAAAGGGAGACCGACCACCAGGAAGCACTGGTGAGGCAGGACCCGGGAGGATGGGAGGCTGCAGCCCGAATGGTGCCTGAAATAGTTTCAGGGGAAATGCTTGGTTCCCGAATCGGATCGCCGTATTCGCTGGATCCCCTGATCCGCTGGTCTCTAGGTCCCGGATGCTGCAATTCTTACAACAGGACTTGGCATAGGGTAAGCGCAAATGCTGTTAACCACACTAACACACTTTTTTTTTTCTTTTTTTTTTTTGAGACAGAGTCTCACTCTGTCGGCCTGGCTGGAGTGCAGTGGCACGATCTCGGCTCACTGCAACCTCCGGCTCCCCGGCTCAAGCAATTCTCCTGCCTCAGCCTCCCGAGTAGCTGGGATTACAGGCATGTGCCACCACGCCCGGCTAATTTTTGTATTTTTAGTTGAGATGGGGTTTCACCATGTTGGCGAGGCTGGTCTTGAACTCCTGACCTCAGGTAATCCGCCAGCCTCGGCCTCCCAAAGTGCTGGGATTACAAGCGTGAGCCACCGTGCCCGGCCAACAGTTTTTAAATCTGTGGAGACTTCATTTCCCTTGATGCCTTGCAGCCGCGCCGACTACAACTCCCATCATGCCTGGCAGCCGCTGGGGCCGCGATTCCGCACGTCCCTTACCCGCTTCACTAGTCCCGGCATTCTTCGCTGTTTTCCTAACTCGCCCGCTTGACTAGCGCCCTGGAACAGCCATTTGGGTCGTGGAGTGCGAGCACGGCCGGCCAATCGCCGAGTCAGAGGGCCAGGAGGGGCGCGGCCATTCGCCGCCCGGCCCCTGCTCCGTGGCTGGTTTTCTCCGCGGGCGCCTCGGGCGGAACCTGGAGATAATGGGCAGCACCTGGGGGAGCCCTGGCTGGGTGCGGCTCGCTCTTTGCCTGACGGGCTTAGTGCTCTCGCTCTACGCGCTGCACGTGAAGGCGGCGCGCGCCCGGGACCGGGATTACCGCGCGCTCTGCGACGTGGGCACCGCCATCAGCTGTTCGCGCGTCTTCTCCTCCAGGTGTGCACGGGAGTGGGAGGCGTGGGGCCTCGCCTGGTTCCACCCCACCCCACCCCTCTGCCAGGTGGGGCAGGGGTTTCGGGCTGGTGGAGCATGTGCTGGGACAGGACAGCATCCTCAATCAATCCAACAGCATATTCGGTTGCATCTTCTACACACTACAGCTATTGTTAGGTGAGTGGCTCCGCCCCCTCCCTGCCCGCCCCAGCTAATTTTTGTTTTTGTTTTTTTTTGGTAGAGATGGTGTCTCGCCATGTTGCCCAGGCTGGTCTCAAGCAATCTGTCTGCCTCAGCCTCCCAAAGTGCTGGGGGGATTACAGGCGTGAGCTACCATGCCCCACCAACACCCCAGTTAAGCCCACACCGGACCCTCTTCTGCCTTGCAGGTTGCCTGCGGACACGCTGGGCCTCTGTCCTGATGCTGCTGAGCTCCCTGGTGTCTCTCGCTGGTTCTGTCTACCTGGCCTGGATCCTGTTCTTCGTGCTCTATGATTTCTGCATTGTTTGTATCACCACCTATGCTATCAACGTGAGCCTGATGTGGCTCAGTTTCCGGAAGGTCCAAGAACCCCAGGGCAAGGCTAAGAGGCACTGAGCCCTCAACCCAAGCCAGGCTGACCTCATCTGCTTTGCTTTGGCATGTGAGCCTTGCCTAAGGGGGCATATCTGGGTCCCTAGAAGGCCCTAGATGTGGGGCTTCTAGATTACCCCCTCCTCCTGCCATACCCGCACATGACAATGGACCAAATGTGCCACACGCTCGCTCTTTTTTACACCCAGTGCCTCTGACTCTGTCCCCATGGGCTGGTCTCCAAAGCTCTTTCCATTGCCCAGGGAGGGAAGGTTCTGAGCAATAAAGTTTCTTAGATCAATCAGCCAAGTCTGAACCATGTGTCTGCCATGGACT